TGTAGCATAGCTAAAAAGTGCAAATATTTATAAAAGCTGTTCACTCTGAATTTGTTATCCACAAAGGGATAATTTACCCATGGAGTGATACATTTTGAGTATTTGTTTTGATAATGTTGTTATGGTAAGCCTGTGAACATATTAAGTATTTCACCTGTCCCCATTGTTTGGAATGGCTATGGGTTGTCATAAAATATGCTCATTTTATATGACTCCATTAAACAATGGCTTAACGATTTCTGCTTGAACCGGTCTCAGTATTGAGAAGAAGGATCAGGAGATGATAAAGAAAAGTGTTATTAAGCCATACAGGATTACATGTGCCAGTCTTAACAGACCAAAGGCTTTTCTGCAAGAAAAAAAAATGTCTGTCTGTCTTTCCCTGTTTCTCTGTCTCTCTCTCCCTCTGCCATTTTTGTCAATGTATGATTGGAACCTTAGGTAAGAATAATGCTGAGGATTATAGACGTGAATAACATTCCTGGGGAATTTACATTATGGTGGAATAGTTTACCTCCATTGGCTGTAAAAATAATACATGGTTACATTTACCACCACACAGAATATGAGACTGTATGATTATAAAAACAGTTTTTTTTAATCAGGGTCATACGAAGGGTGAGACATATAAACTTCATCATACATTGTTTCCTTTGAAGTATGTATTGAGGATATAGACTTAAGAAAAGCTATAAAAATGTTTAGAGGATATTTTAGTGTTGTAATGAGCCATAACTTCAAGTACTATAAAAGGATATACAAAGCAAGATGACTGTACATCGAGTACCTGGTGTTAGTGGCTTTCATAATGTAACAGGTGTTTAGAGACACCATGAAGGGATAGCTCAATGTTTTTAATAAATTTTTTAAGTTAACTTGAATCAATTTTGTCAGAGCCATTCTAGCCTTCTGAGCCATAAACAGGAGTTCTGCATTAGAAACTTGAAGGCCACTACCTGTTCTGTTGAAGCTGATATTAGAACAAGTGGTCTTTATTCCAACACCTGTTCGTCTCTCAATTCTAAGAGCCATGCACCTGCTAGGTAAGTGCTTCTGGGAAGAGTGTGAATGGTGGTAAGCAGCTTTCCTTGATCATTATTTTGGCAGCCTTATCCAAGTCTGGTACAACATAGCAAAGAGAACAGGCTATGAAATAAGGTAAGTCTATGGCTCATATGTTTTTTGTTATTCATTTTAAATATATATTCTTTTCTGTTTTTAGATGGCAAGAAAGAAATTTAGTGGATTGGAAATCTCTCTGATTGTCCTTTTTGTCATAGTTACTATAATAGCTATTGCCTTAATTGTTGTTTTAGCAACTAAGACACCTGCTGTTGATGGTAAGTAGTACATTAAAAGCATGGCTACATTAGTTTTATTTTATTGAGTTTTTTCCTCCCCCAGAAATTAGTGATTCTACTTCAACTCCAGCTACTACTCGTGTGACTACAAATCCTTCTGATTCAGGAAAATGTCCAAATGTGTTAAATGATCCTGTCAATGTGAGAATAAACTGCATTCCAGAACAATTCCCAACAGAGGTCTGCAGCAAAAGTCTTTAATATTTTTAATGATTATATAATTCCTTTAAAAATATTTTATCAGGGAATTTGTGCACAGAGAGGCTGCTGCTGGAGGCCGTGGAATGACTCTCTTATTCCTTGGTGCTTCTTCGTTGATAATCATGGTTATAACGTTCAAGACATGACAACAACAAGTATTGGTAAGAAGTCCTCTGTTATAATGATTCAATATTCACTCATGGCAGCTTTTTTTTATTCTTTAAGGAGTTGAAGCCAAATTAAACAGGATACCTTCACCTACACTATTTGGAAATGACATCAACAGTGTTCTCTTCACAACTCAAAATCAGACACCCAATCGTTTCCGGTTCAAGGTTCGGTTTTTAAGGTTTCCAAAGATTTAATACCAGTAATGCTACCTTGCTTAAATCTTTCCAGATTACTGATCCAAATAATAGAAGATATGAAGTTCCTCATCAGTATGTAAAAGAGTTTACTGGACCCACAGTTTCTGATACGTTGTATGATGTGAAGGTTGCCCAAAACCCATTTAGCATCCAAGTTATTAGGAAAAGCAACGGTAAAACTTTGTAAGTGTATTATTTTACAATTATATAAGTTTTAGATTATTTCTTTATTTCTTTTATGGTGCAGGTTTGACACCAGCATTGGTCCCTTAGTGTACTCTGACCAGTACTTACAGATCTCAACCCGTCTTCCAAGTGATTATATTTATGGTATTGGAGAACAAGTTCATAAGAGATTTCGTCATGATTTATCCTGGAAAACATGGCCAATTTTTACTCGAGACCAACTTCCTGGTGATGTAAGAAATTATTTTTCTTGTTATAAATAAAAGAAAATCGTATTTTCAAATTCTTGCCTTATAGAATAATAATAATTTATACGGCCATCAAACATTCTTTATGTGTATTGAAGATACATCTGGAAAGTCATTCGGTGTTTTTTTAATGAATAGCAATGCAATGGGTAAGAATAATTCATTTGATAATATATTTATATTACATATAAGTTTACCAATTTTATTTTGCAGAGATTTTTATCCAGCCTACTCCAATAGTAACATATAGAGTTACCGGTGGCATTCTGGATTTTTACATCCTTCTAGGAGATACACCAGAACAAGTAGTTCAACAGTATCAACAGGTGTGTTTCAGGTCTATTTTATAAAATTTTTTTTCAAACTAATTACATGCTCATTTACTTTAAGCTTGTTGGACTACCAGCAATGCCAGCATATTGGAATCTTGGATTCCAACTAAGTCGCTGGAATTATAAGTCACTAGATGTAGTGAAAGAAGTGGTAAGGAGAAACCGGGAAGCTGGCATACCATTTGTAAGTAGAATAAAGGGTCCGTGGGAATATATTATGTATTGAAATACAATCTTCTAACTTTCAGGATACACAGGTCACTGATATTGACTACATGGAAGACAAGAAAGACTTTACTTATGATCAAGTTGCGTTTAACGGACTCCCTCAATTTGTGCAAGATTTGCATGACCATGGACAGAAATATGTCATCATCTTGGTAATAATCAATTATACCTTAATACATTTTTATAGATTTTGCAGTTTCTGCTTTCTATTATTAGGACCCTGCAATTTCCATAGGTCGACGTGCCAATGGAACAACATATGCAACCTATGAGAGGGGAAACACACAACATGTGTGGATAAATGAGTCAGATGGAAGTACACCAATTATTGGAGAGGTAAAATATGATATTTATTAAAACTATGTTGCTATGTATATATGTGAATGATCTATTCTTCTAGGTATGGCCAGGATTAACAGTATACCCTGATTTCACTAACCCAAACTGCATTGATTGGTGGGCAAATGAATGCAGTATTTTCCATCAAGAAGTGCAATATGATGGACTTTGGATTGTAAGTAGCTATTTTAAACCAATGGTTTTGGTAATCTGCTGTTCTTCATTTTGTATCCATTCAGGACATGAATGAAGTTTCCAGCTTTATTCAAGGTTCAACAAAAGGATGTAATGTAAACAAATTGAATTATCCACCGTTTACTCCTGGTAAAATTTATTTGGTTATCTAATTACTGTTTATAAGAAATGTTTCTTATGTATTTTCTCAAAGATATTCTTGACAAACTCATGTATTCCAAAACAATTTGCATGGATGCTGTGCAGAACTGGGGTAAACAGTATGATGTTCATAGCCTCTATGGATACAGCATGGCTATAGCCACAGAGCAGTAAGTGCAATTTCATTCAAAGACTTCTTTCAAATTGTATTTGTTAATTTGGTTTTATTTTTAGAGCTGTACAAAAAGTTTTTCCTAATAAGAGAAGCTTCATTCTTACCCGCTCAACATTTGCTGGATCTGGAAGACATGCTGCGCATTGGTTAGGAGACAATACTGCTTCATGGGAACAAATGGAATGGTCTATAACTGGAATGCTGGAGTTCAGTTTGTTTGGAATACCTTTGGTAAGACAGTTTCATAGAGTGTTACTCATAAACATTATAAATAGTAAATATATTTGTTATTTAGGTTGGAGCAGACATCTGTGGATTTGTGGCTGAAACCACAGAAGAACTTTGCAGAAGATGGATGCAACTTGGGGCATTTTATCCATTTTCCAGAAACCATAATTCTGACGGATATGAAGTAAGAGCCTCTTGTTCTCCATGTTGCGAAATTTCTTATTTTAATTTCTCTTTCTATCTCACAGCATCAGGATCCTGCATTTTTTGGGCAGAATTCACTTTTGGTTAAATCATCAAGGCAGTATTTAACTATTCGCTACACCTTATTACCCTTCCTCTACACTCTGTTTTATAAAGCCCATGTGTTTGGAGAAACAGTAGCAAGACCAGTTCTTCATGAGTGAGTACTACGTACAATAATTATAATAATACTATTATACTTTAAACATTGTCATTGTTCTTAGGTTTTATGAGGATACGAACAGCTGGATTGAGGACACTGAGTTTTTGTGGGGCCCTGCATTACTTATTACTCCTGTTCTAAAACAGGTAGGCTCTACAGGTTTAATAACCTTATTGTTAAATTAAAAAATACATATTATCTTTATTTTAGGGAGCAGATACTGTGAGTGCCTACATCCCTGATGCTATTTGGTATGATTATGAATCTGTAAGTAACCTTAACATACTAATGGACTCACAATTAAGAATGTTTTTAATCTTCCAATTATTAGGGTGCAAAAAGGCCATGGAGGAAACAACGGGTTGATATGTATCTTCCAGCAGACAAAATAGGATTACATCTTAGAGGAGGTTATATCATCCCCATTCAAGAACCAGATGTAACAACAACAGCAAGGTAAAATGAAAAATCATTAGTTGAAATCTAAATAACCATATATGCACCTAATTTTTCTTAACAGCCGTAAGAATCCTCTAGGACTTATAGTCGCATTAGGTGAAAACAACACAGCCAAAGGAGACTTTTTCTGGGATGATGGAGAAACTAAAGGTAAGTCTGAAAGTAATACGCTTTAAATGTTCTTTTGTACTGATCACGATATTTTTCATTTCAGATACAATACAAAATGGCAACTACATATTATATACATTTTCAGTTTCTAATGTAAGCACTCTCTTTGTACATATACTTAAATGTAATATATAATATCTTATACTATTTTTCTCAGAACACATTAGATATTGTGTGCACACATTCATCATATCAGGAAGGAACTACCTTAGCATTTCAGACTGTAAAAATCCTTGGGTTGACAGACAGTGTTACAGAAGTTAGAGTGGCGGAAAATAATCAACCAATGAACGCTCATTCCAATTTCACTTATGATGCTTCTAACCAGGTAATTACAATCTTTTAAAATATTTTAGCTATCTTTTTTTCTTTTTTTTTTTTTGTCTTCAAAGGTTCTCCTAATTGCAGATCTCAAACTTAATCTTGGAAGAAACTTTAGTGTTCAATGGAATCAAATTTTCTCAGAAAATGAAAGATTTAATTGTTATCCAGATGCAGATTTGGCAACTGAACAAAAGTGCACACAACGTGGCTGTGTATGGAGAACGGTAATAATAATTTTAACTATTACTCATGATATTTTCTGGCAATGAACATGCATTGTGTTTTTAGGGTTCTTCTCTATCCAAAGCACCTGAGTGTTACTTTCCCAGACAAGATAACTCTTATTCAGTCAACTCAGCTCGCTATTCATCCATGGGTATAACAGCTGACCTCCAACTAAATACTGCAAATGCCAGAATAAAGTTACCTTCTGACCCCATCTCAACTCTTCGTGTGGAGGTGAAATATCACAAAAATGATATGTTGCAGTTTAAGGTATGCTTGATATAAACTACCCCAAAGCTTAAGAATAAACTTTTTTACTACTTATCTGCAATAGATTTATGATCCCCAAAAGAAGAGATATGAAGTACCAGTACCGTTAAACATTCCAACCACCCCAATAAGTACTTATGAAGACAGACTTTATGATGTGGAAATCAAGGAAAATCCTTTTGGCATCCAGATTCGACGGAGAAGCAGTGGAAGAGTCATGTAAGTAATTGAATTATTTGATATAAAGGATAACAGACATAGCTTTGTTTTCTTTTGTTTTCAGTTGGGATTCTTGGCTGCCTGGATTTGCTTTTAATGACCAGTTCATTCAAATATCGACTCGCCTGCCATCAGAATATATATATGGTTTTGGGGAAGTGGAACATACAGCATTTAAGCGAGATCTGAACTGGAATACTTGGGGAATGTTCACAAGAGACCAACCCCCTGGTGTAGGTACCAACATATGACCACTCCACGAGGCAAAATATATTGTGCTTATTTTTCGTATTTCAGTACAAACTTAATTCCTATGGATTTCATCCCTATTACATGGCTCTGGAAGAGGAGGGCAATGCTCATGGTGTTTTCTTACTCAACAGCAATGCAATGGGTAAAACAATCATTTGTTGAATGTCTCTTATTGATGAAAATGGGATGTTATTTTGGATTTCCAGATGTTACATTCCAGCCAACTCCTGCTCTAACTTACCGTACAGTTGGAGGGATCTTGGATTTTTATATGTTTTTGGGCCCAACTCCAGAAGTTGCAACAAAGCAATACCATGAAGTATGATTGCATATTTCTTTTAAAAAAATTAATCTCTTAGTTCACACATGAATTTTTTTTAAAGGTAATTGGCCATCCAGTCATGCCAGCTTATTGGGCTTTGGGATTCCAATTATGTCGTTATGGATATGCAAATACTTCAGAGGTTCGGGAATTATATGACGCTATGGTGGCTGCTAACATCCCCTATGTATGTATATCAATTTTAAAACAATGTTAAATTGCCCTACTTTGATAATTTTTGGATATTTCAGGATGTTCAGTACACAGACATTGACTACATGGAAAGGCAGCTAGACTTTACAATTGGTGAAGCATTCCAGGACCTTCCTCAGTTTGTTGACAAAATAAGAGGAGAAGGAATGAGATACATTATTATCCTGGTCAGTACTTGGAGTTTACCTGAGTCTTATTTTGTACCTTGTTTATATTTCATTTTAATTTTAGGATCCAGCAATTTCAGGAAATGAAACAAAGACTTACCCTGCATTTGAAAGAGGACAGCAGAATGATGTCTTTGTCAAATGGCCAAACACCAATGACATTTGTTGGGCAAAGGTACTAAATCGATATCTTGAAATAGAATAAATTGATCAGCTTTTCCATGTCTTGTCTCTTGTAGGTTTGGCCAGATTTGCCCAACATAACAATAGATAAAACTCTAACGGAAGATGAAGCTGTTAATGTAAGTTTTACACGGGCTAACTATACAATGAGTCCACATGTGAGCCTAAATTTTGGTTTTACAGGCTTCCAGAGCTCATGTAGCTTTCCCAGATTTCTTCAGGACTTCCACAGCAGAGTGGTGGGCCAGAGAAATTGTGGACTTTTACAATGAAAAGATGAAGTTTGATGGTTTGTGGATTGTAAGTAAGCTTTGAACAATCTATGTTTTAAGTTGTTTACCTTTTTCTTTCATCTTTTTTTAAGGATATGAATGAGCCATCAAGTTTTGTAAATGGAACAACTACTAATCAATGCAGAAATGACGAACTAAATTATCCACCTTATTTCCCAGGTACAATATTGTTGGTATGCCTTTGATATTATTATATTAATATTTTTTCATTGATTCTTTCCAGAACTCACAAAAAGAACTGATGGATTACATTTCAGAACAATTTGCATGGAAGCTGAGCAGATTCTTAGTGATGGAACATCAGTTTTGCATTACGATGTTCACAATCTCTATGGATGGTCACAGATGAAACCTACTCATGAGTAAGCAATGTTCTGAATTATCCTCTCTGACTAAAAACTCAAAAATACTTCTCTACTATATTAGTGCATTGCAGAAGACAACTGGAAAAAGAGGGATTGTAATTTCTCGTTCCACGTATCCTACTAGTGGACGATGGGGAGGACACTGGCTTGGAGACAACTATGCACGATGGGACAACATGGACAAATCAATCATTGGTAAGTGAAAGTCACCATCTTTATTATTATTTACTTTCTAAGATATTTTTTCTAACTTTTTCAGGTATGATGGAATTTAGTCTGTTTGGAATGTCATATGTAAGTAGTTTTATTCCTTTTATCTTCATAAACAAATTTAACTAAATATAACAATATATTTTAGACTGGAGCAGACATCTGTGGTTTTTTCAACAACTCAGAATATCATCTCTGTACCCGCTGGATGCAACTTGGAGCATTTTATCCATACTCAAGGAATCACAACATTGCAAATACTAGAGTATGTAATTACTACATTTACTTTCAGTATTTGCTTATAACTATGTTATTTTGCTTTGTTTCAGAGACAAGATCCCGCTTCCTGGAATGAAACTTTTGCTGAAATGTCAAGGAATATTCTAAATATTAGATACACCTTATTGCCCTATTTTTACACACAAATGCATGAAATTCATGCTAATGGTGGCACTGTTATCCGACCCCTTTTGCATGAGTAAGTACAAAGTTTGTTTTCTCTTATCACAGTTAATTTAATTATTTGTGATAATTTTGTCGAGGTTCTTTGATGAAAAACCAACCTGGGATATATTCAAGCAGTTCTTATGGGGTCCAGCATTTATGGTTACCCCAGTACTGGAACCTGTAAGTCCTACCACATATTTTTGTTTACACAAATACAACTAATGGCTATTTATTTACATTCCAGTATGTTCAAACTGTAAATGCCTACGTCCCCAATGCTCGGTGGTTTGACTACCATACAGTAAGTATTTAAGGAATTCTGGGGAATTAACTCCACCTGTTCTTTCCATCCCTTTCATTTCCAGGGCAAAGATATTGGCGTCAGAGGACAATTTCAAACATTTAATGCTTCTTATGACACAATAAACCTACATGTCCGTGGTGGTCACATCCTACCATGTCAAGAGCCAGCTCAAAACACATTTTACAGGTAAGTGAACTGTTTACAAAGCTCAGGTTAAACATGGGTAAAATTATATATTTCTTTCTTATAGTCGACAAAAACACATGAAGCTCATTGTTGCTGCAGATGATAATCAGATGGCACAGGGTTCTCTGTTTTGGGATGATGGAGAGAGTATAGGTGAGTGCTCGATTTAGTAGATAAATTTAATTCAATATATCACATTTTTTTTCTCTCTCTACAGACACCTATGAAAGAGACCTATATTTATCTGTACAATTTAATTTAAACCAGGTATGTAAGATTATTTATATGCAATTCTGTTATGTTTATGTTATTCCTTTTTCTTTATTTATAGACCACCTTAACAAGCACTATATTGAAGAGAGGTTACATAAATAAAAGTGAAACGAGGCTTGGATCCCTTCATGTATGGGGGAAAGGAACTACTCCTGTCAATGCAGTTACTCTAACGTATAACGGAAATAAAAATTCGCTTCCTTTTAATGAAGACACTACCAACATGGTAAGTAATGTAAGAAAATATTTTTCAAAAGCTTAAACAACTAATTATTATTTTACTTTTTTAGATATTACGTATTGATCTGACCACACACAATGTTACTCTAGAAGAACCAATAGAAATCAACTGGTCATGAAGATCACCATCAATTTTAGTTGTCAATGGGAAAAAACACCAGGATTTAAGTTTCACAGCACTTACAATTTTCCCTCTTCACTTGGTTCTTGTACTCTACAAAATATAGCTTTCATAACATCGAAAAGTTATTTTGTAGCGTACATCAATGATAATGCTAATTTTATTATAGTAATGTGACTTGGATTCAATTTTAAGGCATATTTAACAAAATTTGAATAGCCCTATTTATCCTTGTTAAGTATCAGCTACAATTGTAAACTAGTTACTAAACATGTATGTAAATAGCTAAGATATAATTTAAACGTGATTTTTAAATTAAATAAAATTTTTATGTAATTATATATACTATATTTTTCTCAATGTTTAGCAGATTTAAGATATGTAACAACAATTATTTGAAGATTTAATTACTTCTTAGTATGTGCATTTAATTAGAAAAAGAGAATAAAAAATGTAAGTGTATAAAATGTGCATTTTGTCTTTATTTTCCTAAT